AGCAAACCCTTAACACACACAAAGCCCCGGTGTCGGACACACAGCAGTAATTTCCCAGTCATAGTCTTCTTTTCAAATGTTTTGAACACCTGGTGATTTAATAAAGTGGTCGTCTCACAAATTGATCTCTGTATTTAATGTTGCTATGAGGCATTTAGTAGCTTACATACTGGCTATGGCTGTGACTGGTGGTCTCTACGGAACTACTTTTTTTGAACATTATAAGATATTAATACTCATAATATCAATATCTGTACCTTCGGTGTGGACTTCCAGCCGTAACATGTAGCCTACTGACTGTCTAGAATCACTCAAGGGGACTGGCCTATCTTTACCCAGAGTAGGAACGATTCTTCCAAAGACCCCCTCTCCCTTTGAATCATTCCCCAATGAGGATGCGTTCTGAATGGCACGCGCCTGACACCGCACACCAGCGGCTATAGCGCGGTTCCTCACGGCCTCCCAGTGGCTCTGCACACCTCCTCCTCTGGTGGAAAAGCTCAAATTCCCCACTCTGGGCCAGGAGTCCTGGAAGACACTGGGGCTGAACCGGTCAAATTCAACCTAAGATCAAAGAAACAGAGGCTCAAAAAATGTGAAGCAGATCCCAGCACCCATCCAATGTTGATTGTCAAGATGGTCCTGGTCCCTCCCTAACCCTCCTCTCTACCGCTTCTACAGAGGAAGGCGGCGAGTGTAGGGGGAGGAGGCACGGTGGGCGTCCCGGGGCGCTCAGCACAATCATGCTAGCCGCCTCCTCCTCCTCTTTTCCTGAGCTCTGCCGCCACGCCCCTCACCTGCCCGGGCTCCCCGTTGCCCCCTCACCTGTCTCCGCCCTGTGCCGCGCCTCACCTGCTTGGGCTCCCCATTACCCAATCACCTGTCCCTGCCCCGTGCCGCCTGCTCACCTGCCCGGGTTCCCCGTCGCCCCGTCTCCTGCCCCGGCCCCGAGCCCCTCGCCCTGGCGGCCAGGCGGTCACAATCGCCCAGGGTCGCGTCAACACGCAGCCTCCGCCCGCCTGGCAGCCCCGTCCCGTCCCCGTCCAGCCCCCGTCCCGTCCCCGTCCCGTCCCCGTCCTGCGCCAGCGGCTGGAGCGGACCTCCCGTCGGCGGTGCCCGGGCCTGGGCGCGGCTCTGCAGGCGTCGCTGCCCGCGCTGCCGCAGCCTCTCGGCCCCGGCGAGCGAGGAGCGGGGCGCGGCTATGGGAACCCGCGGGCCCTCCGCGCCGGTGGACACCACGCCCGCCAAGACCATCGTGGTGTACCGCAACGGGGACCCGTTCTACGTGGGCAAGAAGTTCGTGCTGTCGCGGCGCCGCGCGGCCACCTTCGAGGCGCTGCTGGAGCAGCTCACGGAGCAGGTGGACGTCCCGTTCGGCGTGCGCCGCCTCTTCACGCCCACGCGTGGGCACCGGGTGCTGGGGCTGGACGCGCTGCAGGCGGGCGGCAAGTACGTGGCGGCGGGCCGCGAGCGCTTCAAGGAGCTCGAGTAAGTGCGCCCGCGCCCCCCACGCGCCCTGCCTAATGATGTTTTCTTCTTTCTTCTTTTGCAGTTATATTCATATAGTTCCCCGAAAACCTGCAAAGATAAGGAAGTTGAAGGAAGTAAGTGTTTGCTTCTAACAACTAATAATGGATGAATTCCCAGGTGTGTTTTTTCCTTTTTCAGATCAAACCAGTGGTGCATTGTGATATAAATGTGCCTTCCAAGTGGCAAACATATCATCGTATATCTCGACATATAAAGTGAGTATAATATTATGGGTGAAAAAATCAAAATTAATGGATGCTTTTCTTTTTATTCTTACAGTGTTTTTACAAATGGAAGATTATTTATTCCACCTGCAAAAATCATTATACCCAAATTTAGTCTGTCCGATTGGGACATCGTGCTGGCCACGATCGGAGAAAAAGTCTTCCCTCTAGGAGGCGTTCGGAAGTAAGGAGACTCTCGCCTTTAGGACAGCCAGGCTCTATCTCATTTCTTCTTTCTGTTTTTACAGATTATTTACAATGAATGGGCATCTTTTGGGCGACTCAAAGGATTTGCAAGACAATCACTTTTATGTTGCTGTGGGACTGGAGACCTTCAAATATTTTCCTTACTGGAAGTCTCCAAGGGTGCCCAGTGAGGTCCAACAGTGAGCATGCTTCGTACCTTTCTTTCCTGAGTACATTTCAAGTTGAACATCTTTTGTCTTGCAGAAGGTATGCGAATGTTGAAAAAAACTCACAGAGAAAGAAAAAAGTAAGTAACTTTTTAAAACAAGTAAGTAACTTAATGGACTTTCTCTTCTTCATTTGTCCTGTAGGTGGACTCCAAAGGAAAAGAACCTTGTAAATATGATGGCATACCCCCTAAAACACAGGATTCTGTTTATTATGCCAAAGAAGAAAAGAAGAAAACATTGGCAGAACCTTTAGTCCAAAGGGGTGCAGGTGACGTGCAGTTTCATTCTGCTGTAGGCAGTTTCAAAAGTTTGTCTGTGTGATTTTCTCCCAGAAGGTGACGTGTATAAAGCACCGACTCCTAGCAAGGAAACCCAAGGGGCGCTGGACGTCAAAGAGGAGCACAATGTGCAGCTGGAGGTGCCTGTGGACCAGGTGGGTGTCCGGGGTCCGATGTCCATGCCGTCAGTTGATAAAATGTGGTGTATTTTCTCCCCAGAGACAAGCTGAGATAGTTAAAGAAGATGAAGAGATACATGAGAACACCCCTGATTTTGAGGGCAACAAGGTGAGTTCATTTTATTTTGTGTTTAATGGCTTAGTTGATTCCTATATTTGTTTTTTCATACTAGGATAAAGAAGATGCAAGGCTTTGTGAAGACGTTGAAAGAAAGGTTTGTATCAACAACAAATGCTGTAGTTTTGCGAGCTGGTTTACATTTGCTGGTTGTTTTGCAGAGAACACCCAGCACCTGCATTTTACTGGTCACCTGGAAAGACCCTGTCACCTCCTAAATCTCATATAGAGCAGAGGAAATGCCACTGCATGCAGCTCGCTGCCCGCTGTGAACTCCTATGAGGAAGAAGGGAAAGAAAACCTAATTCAAGTAAAATATGCTTTTCGGCGGGGGTTGGGGGAAGAAAAATAAGATAAAAATTCTGCCAGTGCCCTGTAATTTCAGAAGGTACAATTTGCATAATGTTGGCATGGCTTTCTGCGTAATAAAAGCATAGTTGTATTTTTTACTGAAATCGGCCCTAAATGCTCTCTAAACTAGTCAAAATGGTTACTTTCCAGTAATTCTTTTATCCATACATCTTACATTAAAATACCATGGTTTTACACATTTTGGTCAGCTTACTAATGTCTGGATTTTTGTTTGTTTCTTTGTTTCTGGTATCTCTCAAGAACCTCAGCAAGAGTAAAAAAGTGGTTCTGTTTCCTGGTAAGAGAACCTATGACCAGTGCTCACTCACGGAGACCTCTGTGTGATGTAGGGCACGGTGCGGGTGGCCGCTCTGCGAGTTTCGCAGTGAAAGTGTCCGCCGCGAGGCCCCGTGATTCACTACCTAGTAGGGGTGTCACCAAGCTTCCCACTGACAGGCAGCCTTCCCCATGTGCTCATGTGGACTTTGAGTAAACCATGCTCTCATGACTATGCATGGAGCCTTCTAAACTGTCTTGCATATGGCAGGTTCCAGGTCAGCTGACAAATGAAGATTTTGGCGTACCGTACGGTGGCACAATCTCTCAGTCAACAATGCGGTTTTGGCAGATTTTCCATTGTTCAATTATTTTAATCTTTCACTGCATTTATTCTTATAATATTTTGTAAAGAAAAGCTCGTGAAACTTGTGATAAGAAGTACGAGTTTCAGACGGGAGGCTTTAGACACACATGAGTATCCTTAGGGGAGACATTTTCAGCCACACTCAGGTGCCTGGTGGGTTGCAGGTTGAGTTCTGAAAGAAAACCAACAGAGCACACAGACGCACGGCAAGGAACGTCTCGTAGATGATTGGATTTAAAAGGCAAGGTGAACGCAGAAGTTTTTGAAAATGCATTTTAAACAGCACAAATATTATTTTATATTAATATTTTA